CACAGTACGATGTGTTTGACTAAGTTTACATAAGGAATACAGTAAGCATCCTAAAGTCTTAATCTTTTTAAGCTTAGAAAGGAATTGTAAGCTTTTACATCTTCATTTTTAATCTTAACTTTAAGTCTTTTAAACACACAAACTGAAAAAATTAAGGAAAATATTGGCCCAGAGAGAGGAATGGAAGGGAGACACCACGCGGTTCTTGACAACCAAAGTGGTAGTGATGGGGGGGACCAGGTGTGGGGGGGAAATGAAAACCATCCACGAGGGTGGGGAGAGCGGGCTGTGGGCCACACAACAGAAAGGAACGGAGACCGTGGAAGCCGCAGGCTCCTCCAGGAGCCGGGTGAGGAACGACTTCTGGCGCTAGTCCCCTAGGGAGGGAGAAATTGGCGCGACGCGCAGCAATAGGAGACCCACAGTAGCTGAGAAAGGAGAGGAAAACAGGCGACCTGAGAGGCGGAGGAGGTAAGGGGACCGGGCTACACCTCACCCGGAGGGCAGAGGCTGCGCGGCTGGAGGAGGACAGCGCAGGGGGAGGAGCGAGAGGCTTCCGAAAGGCTTTCCATCCCGGCCGCGAGCCGGCGGGTCCCCTGCATCCCGCTCCTCCTCTCCTCACCTGGGAATCGGAGGCGCAAGGAGGGCTACCGCTGGGCGCCGGGTCTGTTTCCAGCCCCACTCGGCGACATGGCGGCCGACGTGCTGTCACGGAGCTTGCTCGGGTCTCCCCTGGCTCCGGTGGAGGAGACACCTCTCGCCTTTCCGCCCCGCCTCCCTCTGCGCACCCCTCGCGGCTGGCCGGCTGGAGGCTGGCGGCCCGCGACCGCGGAGCATAGAGCACTGGCGGCTAGAGAGGAAGCGCAGAGCGCGGACAACCATAGAGTACGAGTCCGGACACCAGCCGGATGGTCGGTCGCTCTCCTCAACGGTCCACTCACAATCCTCGGGCGGCTGAGCCGAGGCGGAAGCGGAAGTGAGGGAGAAAAGCAGGAAGGCTCCGCTGTTCGCATGCGCAGGCTCTAGTGTTTACTTCCGCTTGACCTGGCCCGGACGCCAGAAAATGTTCCACGTGGGATACCCTGCGTGGGGTTCACTGTAGTAGCTGCACTAGGTGATTCTTGGAGCGGGCCTGAGAGACAAGGACATGTGGATCCCAGTGGTCGGGCTTCCTCGGCGGCTGAGGCTCTCCGCCTTGGCGGGCGCTGGTCGCTTTTGCATTTTAGGGTCTGAAGCGGCGACGCGAAAGCATTTGCCGGCGAGGAACCACTGTGGGCTCTCTGACTCCTCTCCGCAGCTGTGGCCCGAACCGGATTTCAGGAATCCGCCAAGGAAGGCGTCTAAGGCCAGCTTAGACTTTAAGCGTTACGTAACCGATCGGAGATTGGCTGAGACCCTGGCGCAAATCTATTTGGGAAAACCAAGTAGACCTCCACACCTACTGCTGGAGTGCAATCCAGGTGAGTCCAGCTGAATTGCATTTTCTTGGATGCAAATAAACTTTTCGTTCTGTTAATGTGCCAGGTCCTGGAATCCTGACTCAGGCATTACTTGAAGCTGGTGCCAAAGTGGTTGCGCTCGAAAGTGACAAAACTTTTATTCCACATTTGGAGGTATATTTTTAGTTTCTCAACGTATGTTATTGATTTTTAACGTGTTATCTTTGTCTCTCTTTAGTCCTTAGGAAAAAATCTGGATGGAAAACTACGAGTGATTCACTGTGACTTCTTTAAACTAGATCCTAGAAGTGGTGGAGTAATAAAACCACCTGCTATGTCTTCTCGAGGGCTCTTTAAGAATTTGGGAATAGAAGCAGTTCCTTGGACAGCAGGTCATTTTTGGAATTTACTAAAGCAAATACCTTATTCAAATCTTTTTGCTTATATTCCTAACAGACATCCCTTTAAAAGTAGTTGGAATGTTCCCAAGTAGAGGTGAGAAAAGGGCACTTTGGAAACTCGCATATGACTTGTATTCCTGTACTTCTATATATAAATTTGGACGAATAGAAGTAAATATGTTTATTGGTGAAAAAGAATTCCAGGTATGTTATTAACAAATACCTATTTTTTGTTCATAACATGTAATTTTTATTTTCCTTTTACTAGAAACTAATGGCAGATCCCGGAAATCCAGACTTGTATCATGTATTAAGTGTTATCTGGCAATTAGCTTGTGAGATTAAGGTTCTGCACATGGTGAGTAAAATCCTTCTGTTTAAAAACGTTTTAGATGTTGTTTTGCTTTGTTTTTCTTCCCCAGGAGCCTTGGTCATCATTTGATATATACACCCGGAAAGGGCCGCTGGAAAACCCAAAGCGTAGGGTAAGAATAAAATAATACCTTTTCCTTTTTCTGACTAATGCAATTCATTTTTTCTTCTCTCCAGGAATTATTAGACCAATTACAACAAAAGCTGTATCTTATTCAAATGATTCCTCGTCAAAATTTATTTACCAAGAACTTAACACCTATGAACTATAATATATTTTTTCACTTGTTAAAGCACTGTTTTGGGAGGCGCAGCGCCACTGTAATAGACCACTTACGGTGAGTAAAAAGAATAAAAGCAAGTATAAAGTTTAAGTACATTTACTTTGTATTTCTTTTGCAGTTCATTGACTCCACTTGATGCGAGAGATATATTGATGCAAATAGGAAAACAGGAGGATGAGAAAGTAGTTAACATGCACCCTCAAGACTTCAAAACACTTTTTGAAACTATAGAGCGTTCCAAAGATTGTGCTTATAAATGGCTGTATGATGAAACCCTGGAAGATAGGTAGCAACTAGACTGTCGTTTTTGGTGGAGCGGTTCATTTATTTGGAAACTATGACATGAAAACCAAATTTGAAAACTCACATCCTTTCAGCAGAAGGTAACTGTTCTTGTCTTGCACAAGCCAGGCAGATCATTTCTCCTAAGCTGATATCATTGGCTTATTGGATGAAACAGTGTCTGCTATTTTATTCACAATTGAATAAAATGAAAACTTCAATTAATTGTGGATTTGATCAGATTGAATTCGTTTTGTTTCAGATTCCTATTTAAATATTTCACTTGTACTGTTGCTGATTTTTGCATCTTCTTGAAGAGCAAGAGTCTGTACATTATTAAGCTTAGAAAGTAAGCAAAACTGATTTACTGGTTTGCCTTTCAGTTTGTTGAAATGTATTGTCAAGTACTGTACAATGAAATTGTTTAAATTTTAATATGATTTAAGCTTTTTAGAAATTAAAATATTTTAAATAAGAAGATTTTGTGGTTTCTTTTGGTCTCTAAATACC